AAAAAATAAAAGAGTGAAAACGGACTGGAGAAGAAGAAACCACAGTTGCTGCTATATCCACCAGCCTCTCTGCATGTCCTGGCCTCAGCCCTGCTGGGCTCTGGTACTGACCACTTCCTTCCTTCCTAATTTCCTAATTGACTAGGCCAGCTGAGCAGGGCTTTTCTGTGCTGAGGAGGTAAATCTCTGGATATCTAGACTGAGGGGTGGAAGGAGCCTTCCAGGGCACACATGAGACATGGCAGGGGTAGGCTGCTAGTTTTATTTTGTTTTCTTTTAGACACAGGGTCTTGCTCTGTTAACCAGGCTGGAGTGCAGTGGCGTGATTATAGCTCACTGCAGCCTTGACCTCCTGGGTCTCCCACAATCCTTCCGCTTCAGCCTCTTGAGTAGCTGGGACTGCAGGTGCACACTACCACACCCGGTCCATTTATTTTTATATTTCGTAGAGACAAGATCTTACAGTTTTGCACAGAGTGATCTTAAACTCTTGACCCCAAGTGATCCTCCTGCCTTGGCCTCCAAAAGCATTGGGATTATAGGAGTGAGCCACTGTGCTGGACCTAGTCTGTCAGCTTTGAAGCTTTAGATATGAACTCAGAGGGACTTCATTTCAGAGGCATCTGCCATGTGGCCCAGCAGAGCCCATCCTGAGGAAATGACTGGTAGAGTCAGGAGCTGGCTTCAAAGCTGCCCTCACTTCACACCTTCCAGCAGCCCAGGTGCCGCCATCACGGGGCTCCCACTCTCAACTCCGCAGCCTCAGCCCCCTCAATGCTGAGGAGCAGAGCTGGTCTCCTGCCCTGACAGCTGCCAGGCACATCTTGTTCCCTCAGGTTGCACAACTGGGATAAATGACCCGGGATGAAGAAACCACTGGCATCCAGGAACTTGTCTTAGACCGTTTTGTAGGGGAAATGACCTGCAGGGACTTTCCCCAGGGACCACATCCAGCTTTTCTTCGCTCCCAAGAAACCAGCAGGGAAGGCTCAGTATAAATAGCAGCCACCGCTCCCTGGCAGGCAGGGACCCGCAGCTCAGCTACAGCACAGATCAGGTGAGGAGCACACCAAGGAGTGATTTTTAAAACTTACTCTGTTTTCTCTTTCCCAACAAGATTATCATTTCCTTTAAAAAAAATAGTTATCCTGGGGCATACAGCCATACCATTCTGAAGGTGTCTTATCTCCTCTGATCTAGAGAGGTAAGCAGGGTCGGGCCTGGTAGTACTTGGATGGGCGACTGCCTGACTTCTCCTTTCATTTCAGCACCATGAAGCTTCTCACGGGCCTGGTTTTCTGCTCCTTGGTCCTGGGTGTCAGCAGCCGAAGCTTCTTTTCGTTCCTTGGCGAGGCTTTTGATGGTAAGGCTTCAGAAGGTTTGCAGGATTTCTGAGATGTCCCTTCTGCCTTTCCTTTCCTTTCCAGGGGCTCGGGACATGTGGAGAGCCTACTCTGACATGAGAGAAGCCAATTACATCGGCTCAGACAAATACTTCCATGCTCGGGGGAACTATGATGCTGCCAAAAGGGGACCTGGGGGTGCCTGGGCTGCAGAAGTGATCACGTAACTGGAGCTCCTGGGACGTTAGGGCTGGGATTAATCTCCTTCTTGCCTGCCTTGATTACAGCGATGCCAGAGAGAATATCCAGAGATTCTTTGGCCATGGTGCGGAGGACTCGCTGGCTGATCAGGCTGCCAATGAATGGGGCAGGAGTGGCAAAGACCCCAATCACTTCCGACCTGCTGGCCTGCCTGAGAAATACTGAGCTTCCTCTTCACTCTGCTCTCAGGAGATCTGGCTGTGAGGCCCTCAGGGCAGGGATACAAAGCGGGGAGAGGGTACACAATGGGTATCTAATAAATACTTAAGAGGTGGAATTTGTGGAAACTGGGTGTTATACTTTGTGGTA